GAAAATGTAAAAGCTTAGTAGGCCTCCTCTGCTGCAGGGTGAAGAGTTTGTGTTTGAACACCATCCACTTTGCTCCTCAAATGTGCAGTGGAATGATTCCAGTGTGCTTTTGAAATACAGAAAACAAGTGTACCTTTTCAGTGTGTGTGTGTATTTATGCATGTGTGTGTTTAATGGGTTCTTGGAAATACTTGGAAGAAAAGTAATATTTAACATCTTTTTTTGGGATCATTTTGGGATCCAAAGAATCTGAGATCATTGGTACGTTATGTTCCAGAGTAGCCCCGAGTTAAATTTCTTGAGAGAGAGAGAAAGTGCATGTGTTTGTGTGTGTGCATAAGTATTACTCTAAAGACCAAATGTCATGCTTACTTGACATGATCTTAGTATATATCCTTATCTGCTTCTCAGTCTATATTATATCTGCAGATTTTGTGACTAAGTGGTGTAATTTTACATGAATTCTGCATCTGCATCAGAAAGTATGATAACAATTAATGATACTAACACTTCTATGTCACTAAACAGTGCTTGATACTGTTCTAAGTACTTAACATGTATTAACTTTTTTTTTTTTTTTTTTTAAAGCCAAAGCCTTTTGTCACCCAGGCTGGAGTGCCATGGCACGATCATGGTTCACTGCAGCCTCAGCCTCCTAGGCTCAAGCCATCCTCCCATCTCAACCTCCCGAGTAGCTAGGACCACAGGCACGCACCACCAAACCAGGGTAATTTCTGTTTGTTTTTTTTTTTTTTTTTGAGATGGAGTTTCGCTCTTCTTGTCCAGGCTGGAGTACAAGCTCATGTTGCCCAGGCTGGAGTACAATGGCGTGATCTTGGCTCACGGCAACCTCCACCTCCCGGGTTCAAGCGATTCTCCTGCCTGAGTAGCTGGGATTATAGGCATGTGCCATCAAGCCCAGCTAATTTTTTGTATTTTTAGTAGAGATGGGGTTTCTCCATGTTGGTCAGGCTGCTCTCGAACTCCCGACTTCAGGTGATCCACCTGCCTCAGCCTCCCAAAGTGCTGGGATTACAGGCGTGAACCACCATGCCCGGCTTATTTGGTTTTTATAGTAACGCTATTGATTCCATTTTTACCAAGGAACTGAGATACAGAGAGATTTAGTAACTTGCCCAAGGTGACATAACTAGTAAATGGTGGGGGTAGGTTCAAAATCAGGCAGTTTGCTATTTCTTATTTAAAGCCACAATTCATGAGAATTGAGCCATTCTCAAATGTACAGGTTATTCTTGTAAATTGGAGACTATTGTATCAGTGTTACAAATGACCTATTGTAATCTCCCATCCAAGAACTAACCATTTCTGACCCTGCTTAGTGTCAATAGTCAGGTGCATTCAGGGTGGTGTGGCTGGAGATGATCTTATATGATCTGAGCCCCTTGCTTCATGAACAATATTTTCAGTTACTTTACACAGTAAGCACGTACTTAAACAATTATTTGGCTGGGCGCAGTGGCTCATGCCTGTAATCCCAGTACTTTGGGAGGCTGAGATGGGAGGCTCACTTGAGGTTAGGAGTTCGAGACCAGCCTGGCCAACATGGTGAAACCCTGTCTCTACTAAAAATACAAAAATTAGCTGTGCATGGTGGCATACGCCTGTAGTCCCAGCTACCTGGGGGTTGAAGCAGGAAAACTGCTTGAACCTGGGAGGCGGAGGTTGCGGTGAGCTGAGATCATGCCACTGCACTCCAGCCTGGATGACAGAGTGAGACTCCGTCTCAAATAAACAAACAAACAAAAACCCCACCAAACCAAAAAACCCAATTATTTTAATTATAAATCTGAACTGCATTAAAAGATAGTAAATTTAGCTAGTCAACTTGAATAACTTTTAACAGAGAGTTAGTTGTCTCTTCTGTTTCCTTAGGGAAGAAAGATGAGTTCCTTCAGTTCCCAAATGAGTCCTCAATTCAACATGAGTGATTTCACCAGAATAAAATCTTCTTACTTCTGCAAAAAGCAGCTAATGCTTTCGGAAGCTAAATAATCCCAATGTGTGACTCCTGCCAGTTTCTTTTCTTTGAAACCTCAGCAGCAGCATAACTAGTGATTCACCCTTCTTGAAATGAATGCTGTGATTCGCGTTATGCACAGATGGCTACTGAATGCCCAGGTCACAGCCTTTGCGTCTGGCCTTGACTCGTTAATAAGAACAGGAACTGGGCATGGTGTATTGCACAGTGATTAAGGGCTTAAAGCTAAGAGCAGTGCCTGGCCCCAAGTAAGACATGAGTAGAACTTTGCTGCTGCTATTTTTGCTGTTGTATATTGGGCTCTACCTTGTGCTGGGCACTACGTTAAGCACGCTATGTGCATTGCCTAATTGAATTCTCATCACATTCCCATGAAGTAGTTGATGGTTTTGTTTTTATCTTCATTTTCAAATGTAGAAACTGAAGCTTAAGGTTATGACATTTGCCCAAGACCATGCAGCTGGTAAGTGGTTAGCGCCATGGTACGAACCAAGTTAAAAAACATTTTTTTTAATTCATAAATTATAATGTACAGAATCTTCTAGAAGCTTTCTTGTGCCTCCTCCTGATTGTTATTTTTCAACAAAGTTGCCTACTATTCTATCACCACAGAAAAGCTTTGACTGTTCTTGAACTTCATAAAAACAGAATCATATTCATACAGTATGTACTCTTTGTATTTGGCTTTTTTTACTTAGTATTATGTTTGTGAAATTCATCCATTGATGTGAAATACATGGATTTGCATGTAGCGATAATTTGTTTTTCCTCATTGCTAAATATATTGCTACATTTCTTATTGTATAGTTTAATGTACAAATATGCCTCACTGTTGATCTCTTCTACTGTTGATGGACTTTGGTTGTTTTTAGTTCTTGGTTGTTATTTATTGTGCTACTTACTTTCTTTCTTTGTTTTTTTTTTTTTTTTTGGAAACAGTCTCCTCTGTTGCCCAGGCTGGAGTACAGTGATGTGATCTCAGCTCACTGCAACCTCCACCTCTGGGTTCAGGTGATTCTTCTGCCTCAGCCTCCCAAGTAGCTGGGGCTACAGGTGCATGCCACCATGCCTGGCTAATTTTTAATTTTTAAAAGAGACAGGGTTTCGCCATGTTGGCCAGGCTGGTCTTGAGCTCCTAACCTCAAGTGATCTTCCTGCCTTGGCCTCCCAAAGTGCTGGGATTATAGGTGTGAGCCACCATGCCTGGCCTAATTGTGTTCATTCTTGTACATGATTTGTATACGTATACGGCTCTTTGAGTACATTTCTAGGTCAGCACTGCTGGGTCTTAATAGGTGTGGAGCTGTATTCTATACTGTGAAACTGTTTTCTACACTCCCACCTAGCAGAGGGTTCAGTGGTTCTGTCCTAACACTGTAATGACTATCATCATTCTGGTGGGTGTGTAGTAGAATCCATATCAAACTTGATATGGATTTTGACTCCATAGCCTATGGACTTACCTGGTAAGAACAATTTTAACAATTATAGCGCTCTTGCTATACGGAAGGTGTTGTGCTGATATGTAATAATGAATATAACTTGATTTCTGCCCTCTAGGAGTTTATAGTCCAGTGGAAGAGAAAGACTCAGAAATCACATAATCATAGTCCAACACAGAATCCATGCATAGGGCACTGTTGGAGCACTGGGAGAGTCTACTTCAATCTGTGGGTTCAGGACGGGGTCGCTAAAGTCTTGCAGAAAGAAGTCAGTCTTCTGGGATATGGCTTCTTCGGGAAGGTGACATTTAACCTGAGGCTGGGGGGGATGAAAATAGAGTCATGTGAAGAGGAATGGATCAGAAGCCTGTGTAGCCACAGGGAGGAAGTGAACAGGTGATGGTAGGCTGAGGTCAAAGAGCCCTGGAGTCCATGGCATTTGTAAACCATTGCTGGCCTTGAAGTAGAGAGCCAATGTTGCTATGAAGCAGTCAAAACGGTTCTCCTTCATCAGCCTGTGACCCACAGGGGACCCGCAGGCCTTTGTGGAGGCTGCCTCCATTTGGCGGAGTGGTGGTGTTGGAGAAAATGGCCTTACTGACTCCTGAACTAGGAAGCTCCTGATCCTAACTCTCTTAGTATCTCATCTTGCGAATTACTAAGACAGGGTCTTTAAGATGTCTTATTTATTTTTTGATGTACATTTTGTAAATTAATTTTTATAATGCTTCAAAAGCTAATTTTTAAATTATAAAAGTAATAGAATCACATTACAGAAGCCAGAAAATGGAGAAAAAACCCCCACTATCATTTTATTATATAGTTTTTCCCATCGTTTTAATTGTAGGGTATAGATTATTTTATGTTATCCCCGTGTCCTTTGACATGTGACGAGCCTTTTTTCTTGATTATGTAGTCTTCATTACTATTTTATTATTGTAGAATATGAAGTGGAACACCTTGTACCACTTAAATTTCCTCTTTTTTTTTTTTTGGAGATGGAGTCTCTCTCTGTCGCCCATGCTGGAGTGCAGTGGTGTGATCTCAGCTCACTGCAATCTCCACCTCCTGGGTTCAAGCCATTCTCCTGTCTCAGCCTCCCGAGTAGCTGGGATTATAGGTGCGTGCCACCACACCATGCTAATTTTTGTATTTTCAGTAGAGATGGGGTTTCTTCATGTTGGTCAGGCTGGTCTTGAACTCCTGACCTCGAGATGCGCCTGCCTCAGCTTCCCAAAGTGCTGGGATTACAGGCGTGAGCCACCATACCCAGCACCATTTAAATTTCAATCTTTCTTTCACTTTTAATTGTAATGAGAAAAAACCAATAGATGCTTATTGTAAAGCATTTGGAAAATACAGAAAAGTATAAGATGAAAATTAAAAACTTTTCAGTTCTACCATGAAGATAAACACATGTTAATATTTGGGTATATTTCTTTTTTCCCCTCTGCTTTTATTTACATATATGTATGCTTTTCTTTCCTTTTTTGTTTTTTTGAATACAAATTGGGGTTTTTTTTCCTGCAAGCAAGATACTGTTAATGGGGATTTTGGATGGCCATATAATGAAATAGGAAAACGATTAATGGAAGCCCAGGAGGAAAGACTTGGTGTTATTATAGGTTTGTATCATATCACCATTTTCCTGTTCTATTTGGAGGAAGAGGGAAAGGGGAAAGGAAGCCAGCCCTTATTGTGTGCCTGCCACGCACCTGGTCCTGCAGTGCTGGGAAGCACTGTGAGCTCTGACTCCCAGAAAAGTAGACGCTGGCACTGTGGGAAAGTGGGACCCTCATGGCAGCGTGTTGTTTGAAAAACCAGTCTTTCAAACATAATAACTGAGCATGTTGGAAAACCAGGCTGGCGTCATGGTGTAAATTGAGTTTACTCAAACCGGCAGGTTGTTGGGAAGGTACACATACCTCTATTGTTTTAACCCACTTGAAGATTAAAATGTGGGAAGAGCATTTTGAATAGAGAACACCGTACTTTATCATTTGGTGCAGAGGCCTTGTATTTTTAACAAAAATTGCCCCAAAGTTTCCTCCAAATGCATTAAATCCATGTTTTTGTTGTTTAACCATGAATATTTTGAAAAAATTTATTATTTTGAAAATCCAGGCCCTTTAAATTTTATTTTTGCTCTCACAAATCCTTCTTTCCTTTTGAGTTGGCACATAATTGTACATACTTATGAGAAAACAAAGTGATATTTTGATACATGTATACAATGTGTGATGAACATTAATAGAGGATTGGCTAAATTATGATATATATAAAGTGCTCAGAGAGGTGGAGGAGGTAATAAGATAGAAGGTGGACTTTTTAGGGAAGTCCTTTAGAGTAATTAGTATATTCATCACCTCAAACATTTGTCAGTCCTTTGCATTGTGAACATTTGAAATCCTATCTTCTAGCTATCTGAAAATGTACAATAAATTAACTTATTTCTCCTATCTAGCTGTAACTTTGACCTGTTCACCAACTTCTTTCTATCCTACCCTCTTCTCTACCTTTCCTAGCCTCTAATAACCATGATTCCACTCTCTACTTCTTCAATATTTAATTTAATCCCCAAATTCTAATTGTAGTCCATATTTGAATACTTCATATTATTGGTCACAATTTTGGGCTTTGTATTATTGGTCACAATTTTGGTTGATTATTTTTTGAAAAGTAGAATCTTGTTTTTTGAAGCCAGGCTTAATCACCTGAAGACCCAGGACATCTATAGTTGTTTTTTTTTTTTTTCCTAACAAAATTCTGTATGCGGAAAATAGGAAAAATAATACAAGAAAGACACAAGAAATGGACAGTGCTACATTTCTGATTTTACATCTTCATGACAATGAGTAAAGATCTCTGAGTTTTGTCTTCGGAGCGGAGTATGGAATCTGTCCATTGAGGATTGCAGGTCGAGTGCAGGGGCTCATGCCTGTAATCCTAGCACTCTGGGCGGGGAGCCTCCAGCACTGAGGCTGGAGGATTGCTTCAGCCCAGGAGTTTGAGACCAGCCTGGGCAACATGGTGAGACCCCATCTCCATGAAAACTTAGACACTAAATAAAACTCACTATTTTCATTCTTATTAATCTTATTTATTACTTGGAGATATCCTTAGAGGCTCTAGGTGTGTAAGTCTCCTTGTTCCTACCCTAAATAGCTATAGAAATTGCTGTATTTCTAATACCTTTTTTTTTTTTTTTAATGGGGTCTCACTGTGTCACCAAAGTGGTGGTGCAGTGGCATAATCAAAGCTCACTGCAGCTTCAAACTCCTGGGCTCAAGTGATCTTCCTACCTAAGCCTCTCGAGTAGTTGGGAGTAGAGATGTGCACCATCATGCCTAGCCAAGTTTTAAATTTTTTTGTTTGTAGAGATGGGGGTCTTGCTATGTTGGCCAGGCTGGTCTTGAACTCCTGACCTCAGGCCCGCCTCGGCCTCCCAAAGTGCTGGGATTATAGGCGTGAGCCATTGCACCCAGCCTCTTCTCATTCTTAGGTCTGCCTTTTGTGGTTCTTCTGTCACTTTCTGTAACTGATACTGTTAGCAGCTTATGCTTTTGTTGCTTCTACTTGGCTTTGGGCTAAGGATTGTAACTTCCATCTGTGTCAAGTTGTGTGTGAAGGAGGCTGAGTTTGAATTGTGTTTTATGCTGGGTGCTGTGCTTGAGGCAGCTTGTTGCCTAAAAAGAAAATGGTGGGCTTCACAGCACACACAGCTTTGGATGCTCAAAGCCCATTTGAGCTTCCATTCACTTATTTTCTTTCTTATTGTAAAAACAATACATGTTTGTGCGGGCATGGTGGCTCATGCCTGTAATCTCAGCATTTTGGGAGGCCAAGGCGGGCGGATCATCTGAGGTCGGGAGTTGGAGACCAGCCTGGCTAACCTGGTGAAACCCTGTCTCTACTAAAAATACAAAATTTAGCTAGGCTTGGTGGCGCCTGCCTGTAATCCCAGTTACTTGGGAGGCTGAGGCAGGAGAATCGCCTGAACCTAGGAGGTAGAGTTTGCAGTGAGCCAGGATTGCACCGTTGCACTCCAGCCTAGGCGACAGAATGAGACCCTGTCTCAAATTAAAAAAAAAAAAAAAAAAAAAAAAGGCATGTTTGCAATGAAAATTGAAGCATTACAAAAATGTGTTATTTAAATGAAAGGTACCCTGTTTTATCATCTCTAGTCATAACTACGCTTTAAGGATTTGATAATTTTTTTTTAGATTTTTCTGTAACTTTATATTTTTTACAGAGATGGGGTTACTCTATGTTATTTTGGTACTGATTTTTGTATTTTTAAAAATATATTTGTATACTTTCTATGGCTGTGTATATAAATTTTTGTTGGTTGTTTTTAATAGCTTCCTGGTGTTCCTTGGTATAGATATATCGTAATTTAGCCAATCTTCTATTAATGGATATTTGGACTATTATAAATACCTCATATATAAGTATTTGTACTCTCTGAAGTGTTTGTATAATTCTTCTGTTCAGAGTTAATTACTGGAAATAGGGTTGGACGGTGTATACATTGAGCCAGTGCGCCCAGCTGCTTTTTTCTTTTTTAAATGCAGAATTTTAAGCCTCAACTCCAAACCGTCCGTCAGAATTTCCAAGAATGGGTCTCAGGGATTTGAATTTTTAAAAAGTTCCCAAGTGATTCTGCTGGTGCCCGAGTTCTAGCATGCCTAAGACATTTCCTTACCAGCTCGAGTGTTTCATAAAATATGTTCAATTCAAAGGTGGATGGTTGTGGAAAATTATTCAAAACAGCTTCAACCTGATGAAGTGTTTAGTTGTCCTTGAAGAATCATTTCATTTGAGCCTTCATGCTTTAATACCTATCCTTTTTTCTACTACCAATTCTTCTGAACTTAGTAGCACTCCAAATTGGCTCATTCTCAAATTTCCTTATGACGCATTCTGTGGTAAAGACTGCTAATTTTATATCCAGCAGTCTTTATATTCTCCTCTTCTTCAGTAACCAAAAACTTGATTTTTTTGGAGGGTGTACAGTGTGCCATGCCAAAAGACAGTATTTCCCAGCCTCCCCTTCTCCTGTTGATGGGCTAGTGAGTTAAGCTCTAGTAAGTGAAATGTGAAGGCTTGTGGAAAGGTTCTAGGGACTGACTTCTATGGACAATGTACCCTTTTTCTTTTTCTCTGTCCTTCTACATACTGCTTGGAACATGGACACAATGGCTGAAGTCCAGCAGCCATCTTGGATTGTGAGGTAACGATGAAGATGGAAGCCATGTGATATGGCTTGGATGTTTTGTCCCCTGTAAATCTCATGTTGAATTGTAATCCCCCATGTTAGAGGTGGGGCCTGGTGGGAGGTGTTTGGGTCATGGGAGTAGATCCCTCATGAATGGCTTGGTGCTCTCCCCATAGTGAGTGAGTGAGTTCTTGTTCTATTTCATGTGAGAGCTGGTTGCTTAAAAGGGTCTGGCACCTCTGTTGCTCCTGCTCTTGCCATGTGGCATGCCTACTCCATCTTTACCTTCTGCCATGAGTAAAAGCTTCCTGAGGCCTCACTAGAAGCTGAGCAGATGCTGGTGCCATGCTTGCACAGCCTGCAGAACCGTGAGCCAAGTAAACCTCTTTTCTTTATAAATTACACAGCCTCAGGTATTCCTTTACACCAATGCCAAATGGACTAGCACACCATGCTCTAAGTAGGGCATAAAGAAAGGAGCCTGGATCCCTAATGACTGCAGAGCCATGATCCCAGCCCTGGACTGCTTGCCTCCACACTTCTGTCTTATTGGTTAAGCCAAAATTATTTTGGGTTTTCCGTTACATGCTGCAGAACCTAACCTAATGAATACCCCTGCTCTCTGTTGGTTTCACAGTGTGTCTCCAACACCATCTTGAAGGTGCAGTGACTTGCATATAGTAGGTGCTTGGTAAGTGTTTGACAAGTTAAGTACCCAATGGCACAAATAAATGCCTTTTATTCATTTAATACAGATATTTACCAAGTACCCCCTGTGGGTCAGGCCCTACTCTCACCCTAAGGATACAGCAGGAAGCAAAGCAGAGGTGGAGAAGATCCCACTAAACACACAGGCAAGGCACATCAGTGGGTGATGAGCGCTAAGTGACTTTTGACTTATTCCTGATCTATTCACAGGCCGCTTGGAATGTTGGGCCATCTGTCCTTTTGACATGAATTTTCCCTGTAATGGGGGTAGAGCTGGTAACTGTTGGATCATCTGATTATTGGAGACAGAAGTCCTGTCACTTGCCCCTGCTGTTAGGAGGTGGGCTTCCTGAATGGCTTTCTGTATACATGTGTCCTCTTTTTACCCCATCTCTCCCTGGTAGCTGGAACAGTGAACCATGGAGCTGTATTTCGGTGAATATCAACATGTGCAGCAGGAATATGGGGTCCATCTGAGACTCGCAAGTGATGATACCCAAAAATCAAGGAGTTCCCAGAACTCCAAGGCAGGCTCCTACGGTGTCAGTATTCGGGTCCAGGGAATTGATGGTCACCCCTATATTGTCCTGAATAACACAGAACGGTGCCTAGCAGGCACATCGTTTTCTGAAAATGGGCCACCCTTTCCACCTCCAGTGATAAATAACCTGCCTCTACATTCCAGCAATGGTTCTGTGCCAAAGGAGAACAGTGAAGAACTTCAGCTTCCAGAAAACCCATACGCCCAGCCTAGCCCAATAAGAAACCTGAAACAGCCCCTGCTCCATGAGGGCAAGAATGGAGTTCTAGATCGCAAAGACGGGTCTGTGAAGCCATCTCACCTGCTGAACTTTCAGAGGCATCCAGAGCTTTTGCAACCCTATGACCCTGAAAAGAATGAGTTGAATTTACAAAATCACCAGCCTTCTGAGAGTAATTGGCTAAAAACGTTGACAGAAGAAGGCATCAACAATAAGAAGCCTTGGACTTGCTTTCCCAAACCTAGCAATTCCCAGCCTACCAGTCCCTCCTTGGAAGACCCGGCCAAATCTGGTGTGACAGCTATTCGTTTATGCAGCTCCGTGGTCATAGAGGACCCCAAAAAGCAGACCTCAGTGTGTGTAAACGTTCAGAGCTGCACCAAGGAGAGGGTGGGAGAGGAGGCCCTTTTCACTAGCGGGAGGCCCCTGACTGCCCACAGCCCACATGCCCACCCTGAAACCAAGAAAACCAGGCCAGATGTTCTTCCCTTCCGGCGACAGGATTCAGCGGGACCCGTCCTGGATGGAGCTCGGTCCCGGAGGTCCTCCTCGTCATCCACAACTCCCACGTCAGCCAACTCTTTGTACAGGTTTTTACTGGATGATCAGGAATGTGCCATCCATGCCGACAACGTCAATCGTCATGAAAACAGAAGGTATATTCCCTTCCTGCCAGGAACTGGACGGGATATTGATACAGGATCAATTCCTGGTGTGGATCAGTTAATTGAAAAATTTGATCAAAAACCTGGGCTTCAGAGAAGAGGAAGGTCTGGGAAGCGAAACAGAATTAATACAGATGACAGGAAAAGATCCAGAAGCGTGGATAGCGCCTTTCCTTTTGGCCTCCAAGGGAACTCGGAGTACCTGATTGAATTCAGTAGGAACTTGGGCAAGTCAAGCGAACACCTCCTCCGGCCTTCCCAGGTGTGCCCGCAGCGGCCACTGTCTCAGGAGCGCCGTGGGAAACAGAGCGTGGGCCGCACCTTTGCAAAGCTGCAGGGAGCAGCGCACGGGGCTTCATGTGCCCACTCCAGGCCTCCCCAGCCGAACATAGATGGGAAAGTTCTGGAAACCGAAGGTAGTCAGGAAAGTACAGTGATCCGTGCGCCCTCCCTTGGTGCACAGAGTAAAAAGGAGGAGGAGGTGAAAACAGCCACCGCTACGCTGATGTTACAGAACCGGGCAACAGCAACTTCGCCTGATTCTGGTGCCAAGAAAATTTCCGTGAAGACATTTCCTTCGGCCTCAAATACTCAGGTAACACTAGTGCGATTCCTGTTTGGTTTTTTCTCATGGTCTAACAACAGGCCTTATGTTCCAGGCCACACCGGATCTCTTAAAGGGCCAGCAAGAGCTCACTCAGCAAACCAATGAGGAGACAGCTAAGCAGATTCTCTACAATTACCTCAAAGAAGGGTTAGTGATTTTCCCTCTGAAAGAGCAAAGTACCTCATTGTTTTCTCTGCTGTCCCTTTTTCAGAAGCACTGATAATGACGATGCTACTAAAAGGAAAGTCAACTTGGTCTTTGAGAAAATCCAGACCTTAAAGTCTCGAGCAGCTGGGAGCGCCCAAGGAAATAACCAAGTAAATGGAAGTTTTGTATTTTGTAGAGTGCATTAAATTAGTATATCTTTGCAATTAATTATAGGCTTGTAATTCCACATCTGAAGTCAAAGATCTATTGGAACAGAAAAGCAAGTTGACCATAGAAGTGGCTGAACTTCAGAGACAGCTTCAACTGGAAGTCAAGGTATCTGGTTTTTCCTTTATGTTATTTTTTCCAGGCTCTTTAAAATCACACTGATTCCTGTTAGAATCAACAGAACATTAAAGAAGAGAGAGAGAGGATGAGAGCAAACCTAGAAGAGCTCCGAAGCCAACACAACGAAAAGGTGGAGGAGAACTCCACATTGCAGCAACGACTGGAAGAAAGTGAAGGGGAGCTCCGGAAGAATCTGGAGGAGTAAGTTCTGGGCTGAGAGCCTGTTGCCCTTCGAGCCTGTCTAATGGGCTTCCTTCCCTGCCAGGCTATTCCAGGTGAAGATGGAACGGGAGCAGCATCAGACTGAGATCAGGGATCTCCAGGACCAGCTCTCAGAAATGCACGATGAACTGGACAGTGCAAAGCGATCGGAGGACAGGGAGAAGGGAGCTCTGATTGAGGTAAGCAGGGCTGTGGGGTCAGGTGATAAGACTCACCTTCTCCCTTCGTGTTTCCTCTCTCTAGGAGCTCTTACAGGCAAAACAGGATCTTCAAGATCTGCTGATTGCCAAAGAGGAGCAAGAAGACCTCTTGAGAAAGCGAGAGCGTGAACTCACCGCCCTGAAGGGAGCCCTGAAAGAAGAGGTTTCCAGCCATGATCAGGAGATGGACAAGCTGAAGGAGCAATATGATGCTGAGTTGCAGGCCCTGAGGGAGAGTGTGGAAGAAGCAACCAAGGTGAGGGATGGGGCAGGAGAATCTGGCTTGTGCTCCTTGTTCATTTGCTTTGTGTTTTTAACAGAATGTCGAGGTCTTGGCGAGCAGGAGCAACACTTCAGAGCAAGACCAGGCGGGGACTGAAATGCGCGTGAAGCTTCTGCAGGAGGAGAATGAGAAGCTGCAGGGAAGAAGCGAAGAGCTGGAGCGGAGAGTTGCTCAGCTTCAAAGGCAGATCGAGGACCTGAAAGGCGATGAAGCCAAGGCGAAGGAAACGCTGAAGAAGTACGAGGTGAGGCTCGCTGGGCCCAGGCCCAGCTTTGGTAAGTGCACACTGACCCAGTGTTTCATTGTAGGGAGAAATACGACAGTTAGAGGAGGCCCTTGTGCACGCCAGAAAGGAAGAAAAAGAAGCTGTGTCAGCCAGAAGGGCCCTGGAGAATGAACTGGAGGCTGCTCAGGTAAACACCAAGGGCTGTTGTCATTACTCCCTTGACAGCACTGTCCTTTCCCTGCCATTTGCAGGGAAATCTGAGTCAGACTACCCAGGAGCAGAAGCAGTTGTCTGAGAAGCTCAAAGAGGAGAGTGAGCAGAAGGAGCAGCTAAGAAGGTTGAAGAACGAGATGGAGAATGAGCGGTGGCACCTGGGCAAAACCATTGAGAAACTGCAGAAGGAGGTGAGGGGCTGGAGGAGGAAAGAGGAAGTAGGGGGTGGGCTCACACCCGTGTCACTTCTTCTAGATGGCAGACATTGTTGAGGCCTCCCGTACCTCAACCCTGGAGCTCCAGAACCAGCTGGATGAGTATAAGGAGAAAAACCGCAGGGAGCTCGCAGAAATGCAAAGACAGTTGAAGGAGAAAACGCTGGAGGCAGAAAAGTCCCGACTGACAGCCATGAAAATGCAGGATGAGGTAATGCCTGGCCAGATAAGTTCTTCCTTTATCAGAAAACCATCCCAGCTGTCTCTCCTCCTAGATGCGTCTGATGGAGGAAGAGTTACGGGACTACCAGAGAGCTCAGGATGAAGCACTCACAAAAAGGCAGCTTCTGGAGCAGACGCTGAAGGACCTGGAGTATGAGCTGGAAGCCAAGAGTCACCTCAAAGATGACCGCAGCAGGCTGGTCAAGCAGATGGAGGTCTGTGGGCCGTACAGTGTGAGCTGGGGGACTAAGTCAACTGTGTTTGTGATTTCCTTCTTAGGACAAGGTGTCTCAACTGGAGATGGAACTGGAAGAAGAGAGAAACAACTCAGATTTGCTGTCTGAGAGGATCAGTAGGAGCAGGGAACAGGTACTATTCTATAGGTGAATGATGCGTGGATTTAACCTCTGGGCTTTTGTTCTGCTTGCTGTAGATGGAGCAGTTGAGGAATGAGCTACTTCAGGAGAGAGCTGCGAGACAAGACTTGGAGTGCGACAAGATTTCCCTGGAGAGGCAGGTGAGGGCAGCCAGCCTGTGAGCTGCCCCCCCTAGCCCCTCACAGTCTCCCTGTGTTGTTCCAGAACAAGGACTTAAAGAGCCGGATTATCCACCTGGAAGGTTCCTACAGGTCCAGCAAAGAGGGGCTGGTTGTGCAGATGGAGGCCAGGATCGCGGAGCTGGAGGACCGCCTGGAGAGTGAGGAGAGGTGAGCCGGGCCCACCCACTGCAGTGCGGAGGGAGGGTTCTTGGTTCTGTCTCCCCTCTTCCAGGGATCGGGCCAATCTTCAGCTCAGCAACCGGCGGCTGGAGCGGAAAGTGAAGGAGCTGGTGATGCAGGTGGATGATGAGCACCTGTCATTGACTGATCAGAAGGACCAGGTGGGGAGCCTCTGCGTGCATTTGCTCTTAGACGGCACTCAGCCCACATTCTCTCCCGGTGCAGCTGAGCTTGCGTTTGAAAGCCATGAAGCGGCAGGTGGAGGAGGCTGAGGAGGAAATCGACAGACTGGAAAGTTCTAAAAAGAAGCTGCAGAGGGAGCTGGAGGAGCAGATGGACATGAATGAGCATCTGCAGGGGCAGCTCAACTCCATGAAGAAGGACTTAAGGTGGGCAGGTGTGGAGGCCACAGAGGGCCGGGAGGGCCAGGAAACATGCCCCTTGTCATTTCAGCAGACTGAAGAAGCTGCCGAGTAAAGTGCTGGATGACATGGATGACGACGATGACCTCAGCACGGATGGGGGAAGCCTCTATGAGGCGCCTGTGAGCTACACATTCTCCAAGGACAGCACCGTCGCCAGCCAGATCTGAGTGCTCTCCCGGGCTGTGGAAGTACCTGTCATTCCTGCAGGAGCTGCAGCCACCCAAAGTGGGAGGCAGGGAGGGGAGCATCTGTCTGCCACTGAGACCAATCACAGCCTCTTTGCACAGCATGCCAGCTCCTCAGTGTTACATTCCTCGCCAGGGTCTCTCAGTGGGTCTTCGACAGAGAGCTTTTGCAGTTTAAAATGTTGGGATGCCTGAGGACCAGGAGCCACCACCCACTGGGGTGTTGTGAGAGATACACTTTGGTAGGCTGAGGCCCCTGTTCCACAGCCACTATTTGCATTGCTGTCCCTGCCCCCTCATCACTCCCCCTGCCAAGACAAAGGGTCCAGAAGGCTAGGACTTACTTAATAGCACTGTGCAGGGAGGAAACCATGTATAGCTTGTACATATTTTAAACCAGACCTTCTCACGAACTGCTGCTGTTGGGTTTGGAATGTGATGGAGGCTTGGTAGGGTGGCTGGTTTGTAAAGTTCATGCATCTATATTGAGTATTCTTTTTTTTTTTTTTTGAGATGGAGTTTCATTCTTGTTGCCGAGGCTGGAGTGCAATGGCGCAACCTTGGCTCACTGCAACCTCTGCCTCCCTGGTTCAAGTGATTCTCCTGCCTCATCCTCCCAAGAAGCTGAGATTACAGATGACCACCACCACTCCTGGCTAATTTTTTGTATTTAGTAGAGACGGGGTTTCACCATGTTGGTCAGGCTGGTCTTGAACTCCTGACCTCAGGTGATCCACCTGCCTCAGCCTCCCAAAGTGCTGAGATTACAGGCATGAGCCACCACGCCCAGCCATTGAGTATTCTTTTTTAAAATATGAAGCTATTAGATTTTAAGTGTTGAGGAGCAGAGGTGAGAAGAGAGAGAGAGAGAGAAAGTCAAATAAAGTCAAAGACCAGTTTGGAAACCAAAGTTGGAAAAGAAGAATTGTAGTGGTCATGGACAGCTAAGACTGAGCATAGCAGTTCACATGGTCTGGGTAAACAAGTCACTGGCACAGGGGAAAGCCAGAAGGTTGCTTGTGTCTGTGACTGCAGCTATGGCCTTGTTTGCTTAGTTTATCTGGAATTCTGTTATAATTTCTGAACTGTTCTGAGACCTGTTCCCAGTCACTGATTGCAATTTCTTTTACACAGGTTGGGTAGGGAGAGTTGTAGGTAAGGCCTTAAACAAATGAGGCCGTTTCTGGAAGGATAGGGCTGTGTGGTCATGTCCCACAGCAAGCTTTTGGGATCGGGGGAATAAGAGGGTATGGGGGAAAGGTTCATAGACTTAGGTGTGAGAATGAGGTGGGAGGTGTCTGGTAAGGTCATGGGGGAAGGGAGATGAGAGAGGAGATAGGCAGATGTGGGTATGGGGCCCAGTGTGAGAAGGAAGACAGAGAAGTTCTTGAAAGCTGGGGGATGTGTGGGCAAGAGGTGGATTGAGCAGGATCTCAGGGTTATGTCGAGGAAGGGAAGAAAGAAACAGAAGTCAGGCAGAGGCGTGTCTGTGCAAACTGGAGGACTCCTTCCAACTTCCTGGAACAAAGCGACATCGCCAGCAGCAGGCTGGCAGGGAGTGGTTGAGGTCTGGGGGCCAGGCCACATGGCTGGAGAGGAATTTCAGGGAGCATAGCATCGGGAGGATGCTACATATCCAGGGACTCCCTCCTGGCCTTCCTGTGTCACTTCACAATGTGACAGTCCCCAGGCATGCCCACAGGCCAGGCCCAGTCACAGCTGGGCTTCCACAGGTCAGAATATGGGACAGGACATGGTCAGGGAGAGGACCCTGTGAGTTGGTGACATATATGTGGCAGAGATGGTAGTGTTCAGCTGCTTCAGCAGTGTCCCCAACCATCCCAATAGGGTGGGGGCCTGTGGGCCAGAGGACTCCATGACAGTAGCCATGGAGTCCCACCTGTGCCAGGTCAGAGCCCACCCGGCAGGTTTCAGAGTGGTCAGCCCAGTTTAAGGGTGGGAGTCTGGAGCCAGACAGCCAAGCCCCTTCCACATCTACAGGGTCACTGTCATCCTCACCACAGCCAGGGGTGATTCTCACCTCTGCCTGCTTATGTGGGGTGTGGCCGATTCCTCCCTTTAGTCATTCATTCATTTAGCACATATTTATTGGGCATCGGTGATGTGTCAGGCACAGTCCTTGGCACACAGAATACAGCAGTGAATTAAACAGGCAAAAATTCCTCCCCTCCTGGAGCTCAGTGTCAGGAAAGGGGGTGATAAATGACAATCAAATCGACATGGAGGTTGAGCACCTCTGTACTCAGCCCTCTGTCTGTCCTTCTGAGGACGCAACAAGCCTGGTTCCCTAGAGCTCACTTTGACCCTCAATATGTTCATAATTTCCCTGCTGCTTCTCCCATCGTTAGACATCTGCCAGTAAGCCTGCTGAGAGAAGCCTCAGCCCACTCATACCTAGAGACGCTGCTGGGGAAGGTCAGCACACCCAAGAACTTTGGGAGTGTGTGTCTGTTTTGGTTTGTGAGAAAGTAGCTGCCCCTCATTCTGGCCAGTTCTTTCCAGTAGCCATGGGGCTGGCTACAAGAAGCAAAACTGCCCATGCAAAGAGAACACAGGTCACTTTTCAAAACACTTGCATCATTACCCTAAAAATAGGCTGTTATGCGTTTTGACAATTGCGCTATCCTACACTCTGAGGGAGTTGGCAACGCATGCGGTATAGTGGAGTGGGAAGAGTTGAGACTGAAAGTTAAGAGAAGGGTTTTCAAGTCCCGGCTCATCTCACCCCAGTGACTTTGACAGTGTGCTCACTCTCAGAGCCATGGATTACCTGGAACAAAGTGCAGATTAGTGCCCACGGTCCTTTCCAGGTATAACATGCTATCGTTCTTTAATTTTATTATATATACATACTTTTCTTCTGTTTTTTGCTTTAAGAACTAACCCCGATCAAGAGTATTTTCTTTAGCTAGCTTAAAAAGAAAACATATATTTTATGTAAAAACACATACATGGCCAAATGCAATACTGAAGAGACAATCATCCTGTATCTTTTATGGTTTTTCCTGCTTCTGAGTGTCGTTCTACAATGCCCGTTGACTTATTCCATTGCGTCTCTGCTTTAGGGTATGGTTTGGTCGCTTTGGTTGTCATGAGAAAGAGACATTCTCCTTGCAGCTACCTCCATGTGAGTGAATTCCTGGATAAAGCAAGATTTCCTTTCAATAAACGCTGTCACCCAATGGGAATTTTGACTCTCCTGTGATTGTGACTTCTTTGT